TCCTGGGCTCAAACAGTCTTCCTACCTTGCCTCAAACTCCTGGACTCAACAGTCCTCCTACCTTGGCTTCCCAAAGTGCTGGGATTACAGGTATGAGCCATCACACCTGGCCACATGCTAATTGCTTAGTAACTGGTTCCTAACCCATAGTAAGGATGAATAGCTGCAGAGGTGGACGCTGTGCTCCTTCTGGCTTGGGCTGCCCAGTCATACAGTCTTGTACCACTGGTACATCAATGGTACCCATCTGTTGGCCCCAGGTAGCTGACCCTGCCACCACCCCACTCACATCCGGTGTAGATGGAGAGCTAATCGCAGAGAAGAATGTCCATGGGGAAGAAGTGACATTTTCTTGGGATGGCAAAGCCACAATGACGTGCAGGGTCTGCCCGGCTGGTTATTGAATCAGTTCTCTGCTCAGCCCCAGCCCCTCCCCTCTGGTCCCCCTGCTCCTCAAGTCTCTCATTCAGGGGTACGAGTGGACCTGCCATGCCTGTGAAATGGCCCTGGTGGTGGGAGTCCCTCCTGAGCCTGAGGGCCCCGCTGAGCCCCAGATCCCTTGGAGGGTAGCAGACCCTTTAGAAACGCATCATTGTCTGGGGTGCCCATACTTTTCCCACAAGGCTGCAGGGTGTTGAGGCTGGGGCGAGGGGCTTGCAGGAACCCCTGGCTTCCCTCAAAGATCAGAAGAACCACCCAAGAAAGGACAAAGCCATCCCACTGCCTTTTCCCATGCGTTCCCATCCCAGAGCCTCTGTCTGCAGCAACAAAACTGGCTTCTGCAGTGCTCTCTGCTTCTTCTGTTTCTCTGTTGAAAACCAGCGCTTGTGTCAAGGAGGAATTCTTTAGATTTAAAGGACAGTGGTGACCATCCTCCCCGAGCCCTGGTCACCGGGGACCACCAGGTTCCTGTTGGAGGACAGAGGGCACCACAGGGGAAGGCAACAACAGGGGCAAAGGAATGCCCAGAGCATGGGCAGGGCAGCCATTCAGGCAATGCCGTGTCATGTGGGTGGGCAGGGGCGATGGGTGGGAACAGGGTGGGTGGTGTTTGTGGGATTGACAATGAGCTGGTGTTGTGCAGGGCAGGCCTTACCTCCTTCTCACCCCAACTGAGGGAGGGTTGACTGTTTCTACACACCCCCTTGTTTTTCACACCCGGGACTTGGCCCTAAGGGACTTTCCCAAAGGCACACAGCTGGTGGGGCCTGAGGGAGGATGACGGAGGTGTGGGCCCCCTCACACCCCTGTTGAGTCCTGCTGGCAAGGCTCCTCCCTATGGGGGCACCAGGAGAGAAACAACTGTGAGGCTCAGTTTGTTTGGTTTGGAGGCCTAATACCTTGAGGCCCTGCGCCTCCAGGAGGTCTGGCTCTGCCACTGGCTCACTGTGGGTGTGACCGGGACCGGGGCCTAGCTTTGCCCTATGCCTCAGTTTCCTCAGTTGCACAAAGGAGTTAAGTTCTGGGTTGGCTCATGCTTTTTTGCCTCCCAGGGCAATGGCGCACCCGGGGAGAGGGGTCATCTGCAGTTGCAGTCACAGATGGGAAAATGAGGCCCAGAGATGAGACAGTTTACTCTGGGGCCAGCAGACTCAGTTCTGAGCATGTGGCCAGCAGCCAGGAGAGGAGACTGCAGGGGGAAATGCCAGCAAAGCCCAGCCTTTTTGCATCTCCAGTTTTCTTTAACCTGCCCTCCAGCCCTCCTTTGCCTGAGTTCACAACTCAACCCCAGCTGCGTGTATCCTGACGCAAGGCCCCCTTCCCTCCACCCAGCAATTATGGCTGGTCACAAAAGCTGGACCGTGACCAGACAAAGGGACAGGGATGAAAGTGCTGGTTGTCATGGCAACCTGGTGGGGTTGCTGGGACCCAGGGGAGGGGCTGGCTATGTGCCTGAGCCCAGGCATCAGGACGAGACCTGTGAGCATGAGCCAGGGCAGCCTGACGGCCCACAGGGACCCCCCTCCTGCTCTGGGCCCGCCAAAGCCGGGCATACAATGGCAACCTCAGCCCCTCCATGGGCAGCACCTGCTCCCTGGGCCTCCCCCAGTGGCCCCATTATCCTGCACCTGCTGACCACCGCCCCCCCAACCTGCTTCCCAGCCCAAGCTCCCTCCCCAGGGCAGGCCCTGCCCATCCTCAGGCCCACCTGCCTTCTCTGAGAGCCAGCCAAGAGGGCTGGGGAACCAGGAGGGATAGCAGGGAAGGCCCTGGGCAGGGACCGAGGGTCCAGCTGCCAAGCCAGCTCTGCCTGGCCAGCAGTGTGTGTGCCTGCAAAACAAGGCTTTGCTCCAGGACCTCAGTCTGCTCACCTGAAAACTGGGAGCATCCAATCCTGCCTTCAGGGTCTGCAAGGGCCAGTTTCTCTCTGCTTGGAGGGAGGGCTGAGGCCAGGTTGGGAAGAGAACAGACGGGGGTATCTTGGGTCATATTTTCAGGGCCGCATCTGTTGGACCACATGGAGACCTGAGTCCTTACTGTACACTTCAGAGTCACTGCTTAGGTTTGGAGATGACATTTTCCAGAGGCCTCCAAGGATACAGAGGAAGTGGGCAGGAGACCCAGTATTGCCACGCTTTTTTTTTTTTTTTTTGAGATGGAGTCTCTCTCTGTCACCCAAGCTGGAGCACAGTGCCACGATCTCGGCTCACTGGAACCTCTGTCTCCTGGGTTCAGGCAGTTCTCCTGCCTCAGCCTCCCATGTAGCTGGGACTACAGGGATGTGCCACCACGTCTGGCTAATTTTCGTATTTGTTTTGTTTTGTTTTGTTTTTTGAGACGGAATCTTGTTCTGTCGCCCAGGCTGGAGTGCAGTGGTGCGATCTCGGCTCACTGCAAGCTCCGCCTCCCAGGTTCACACCATTCTCTTGCCTCAGCCTCCCGAGTAGCTGGGACTACAGGCGCCCACCACCACACCTGGCTAATTTTTTGTATTTTTAGTAGAGACGGGGTTTTACTGTGTTAGCCAGGATGGTCTCGATCTCCTGACCTCGTGATCTGCCCGCCTCAGCCTCCCAAAGTGCTGGGATTACAAGTGTGAGCCAGCATGCCCAGCCTAATTTTTGTATTTTTTAGTAGAGACAGGGTTTCACCATGTTGCCCACTGGTCTTGAACTCCCGAACTCAAATGATCCGCCCACCTCGGCCTCCCAAAGTGCTGGGATTACAGGCATGAGCCACCACGCCTCGCCAGTGCCAGGCTCTTGAGTGGCCTATCAGGAGTACTGGGGAAAGAGAAAGACAGTGGGGTGGGTACTCTGCAGGAGGAGAGTGCTCCACAGGGGGCAGCTGGAGGATGGCTGGGGGCCCTGTTGATGGACAGTCCAGTTCTTCCATAAACAGGGAAACTGAGACTCTAGCAACTATCAGTGTCTGGCGCAAAAGGTAGGCCTGCCTGCCAGCTCCCTGATGCCCCACCTCAGGATGGTGGAGTGGAGGAGGGACAAAGAGTGAGAGGAGTGTGAGGCCAGGTAGATGCCCCTCCTCCTCCTGTAAAGGGAAGTGGGATTCTCATGGCAATGGGTCTTTGTCTCATGGTCTTTTCCTTGTGGCTCCCTATATCCTGCAGGACAGCCCCAGGTTCCTGTCCCACTCTGCCATGACTTTGGGTGAGGCCCCTCCTTTCTTGCCACCTCAGTTTGCAGACCCAGAGTATGGGAGCAGATTGCCAAGGAAGTTGTCAGCTCTAACTGCCACCCTAGCTGTTTGAATGTCCCTAGGCCAAAGCAGGCAGGCCATTTGCAAGGGGTGATGGGGAGGAGGGCTGCCCCACCTCTTTGGGAGTGAGGGATTCCATCTCTTTGGAACAAACCCTTCCTTACTGACCTGCTGGGAGTTTTTTACACATTCGCTCCTGGAGGTCTGGCAAGGGCAGTGCTTTTGCCAGGAATGGAAGTATTTGGGGCAGGAAAAGTCTTGGTGTCCCTCACACCACTCTGTACTGATGACCCCACCGTGACACTGGGTAAGGTTTCTGTTCCTCATTGTGCAGAAGAAAAACTGAGGCCTAACAAAGGAAGGGACTTGCCCGGTGAGTCATCAGAATAATCCAGGCCTCCTGCCCCGTCCAGAGCCCTTTCTAGGGGTGGATGAAAGGTCAGGCTGGCAGTCTGGTCCCCAAAGTGGCCAGCCTTGGGGGATGAGTGGATGGGAGGGCTCAGCTAAGCCTCAGCAAACCCAGGCTCCCTGGAAGGTGGGAGTGGGGGCACTTGGTGGGTCACAGGGCCAAGTTGATGAAGTCACCCACTCTGCCAAGATATTACTCCAGCTGACGCTCACCAAACTCCTTGGGACTGAGGAAAAATCAGAGGTGCTCAGAGCCTAATTATAATAAACAGTTTCCTGTGCAGCTCCTGGAGCCCCCCTGGGAAATGTCCTGTGGAAGATGTCTTTGTCTCAGAGCCTGCCATCTGGCGCTTTGGCCCAGGAAGGTGGGGACCAACAGGCATCCCCCCCTTGGGCCGCTGCTCCTGGAGCGCAGAGCCTCAGCATCCTGCACCCTCAGATGGAGGTCAGAGAAAAATAGGCTGGGGGAGAGGAGGTGAGGGTGGGATCATGTGGGGTCATGTGCAACTGGGCTGGTGTCAACAGCCACTATCTTTGAGGTGATGGCCCCGATGTGGGTTGCTCTATCTTCCAGTCATTTCTATGGGTCTTTCCTGGACTGACGCATGGGCAGGGCTGCTGAGAAAAGCTGTGCCTCTGCCCCAGCACCCCCTGACCCCATCCATCAAGTCCACCCTCCAGTTGGGAGAAACAGCAGTGACCATCACATGGTAGGGAGTGAGTCATCTACCAAGTGGTACTGACCATGGTCCTCTGGGGCCCTGAGGAGAGTGTGTGTTCTGTTGGCCAAGGCACTCAGGGAGTGTGTCCTGAGAAGTAGCCCAAGATGGCATGGAAGATCATAGAAAAACAAAGAGGGAAGAGGCTCCGGCAGGGAGGCTGCACAGGAGTAAAGGTGGGCAGGGGATTAGGTGGGGGCTGTGATGGATGAAGATTGTCTGTTCATGGGCCAGTGGTCTTCAGTCCACCAGCCCCGGAGAAACTCTGTTCTACTCCTTGCTTGAGCTCTGGGCTTTCAAGGTCTTGTCTGTCAAGGTGATCATGTGGATCAAAGGAGAATTAAATTTTCTCCATTTTTATTCATCAAAGAAATGATTATGCTGGTCAGAACTGCTGAGGGCAGCTGAGCAATGGCAGGGAGGCTTATGTCGGGGAGGCCTGGGGAGGCAGTGAATCGTAGACCTCACCCATTCCCTTCTCTGACACCCCCCGCCCCCGATGCCTGCAACTCACTTTCTTGTGGCATAGCTCAGAGCTCCAGGCCTAGAAAATCAGAGGAAGATCCTGGGGGCCCAAGAGGGAGGCTGGGGACAGGTGGGGAGCGGGTAGCTCAGCCACTCAGTCTGGATGCCTGTCACCTTCCGTTCTGGCTGGCCAGCCACATGAAGGGCCCATTCTGCTGCCCATTCACAAGGGGCTTTCATCTCTGCAGCCAGTGAAGCATTGCTCCCATCTCAGCCAGCAAGGAGACACAGGGGAGGGGGTGTGCAGACTTGCCATGACCTCAGACTCCATGCTGGAAAGGCATGGCCCTGGGCCAGGGCATCCTAAGCAGCCCATCTGCCCCAATCCCCCAGCTTCCAGGCCACCAGAGTCCTCAGCAAGGGGGATCTGAGTAAGAGATGGGCAGTGACTCCCCAACTCTTGTAGAAACCTAGTCCTCCCATTTCAACAAGGGTAAGGCTGACCTCTCTTCCAGCTTATTCAGGGCAAAAGATGGCCCTCCCATCACAAGAGGGGCAGGAGTCCAGTGGGTCATGGCTCAGCCCCCTGCTCCTTTCCCAGGGAGCAAGGTAAGTATGGTGGCCTTCAGGACAGGGCAGGAAGACCAAAGCCTGAACCCTTGCGCAGCCATGGGAGAAGACAGCACATTAGAGGGTAGCCCCTGAGACCCAGGAGAACAGGGACTGACTCACGGTGTCCTTCCAGGGAGGAGGGAGGCAGTCATATCCACAGCCCGCCCTTGAAGAGGGGCGAAGTGGAGCTGGCAGGGCTGCTGGTAAAAGCAGCACCCCCGACCCCCACCCCTCAAGTCCATTCTCCAGTTGGGAGAAACAGCAGTGACCATCACATGGTAAGCAGTGAGTGGTTCTGTGAGCTGGGCCTGTTCCCCTCACAGTCCTTTCTTCCTTCTGCAGTGATCACTGAGTACCTGTGTGAATGCCAACAAGAAAAATAAAACCACAGTTTGGATTCAGGAAAGGTTGCACCACCATCAGGTCTTGAAGGGTGAGTAGGAGTCCGCCAGATGCAGGAGTGGAAAGGGCTGACTGACGCTGGGTTCTTCTCCTAGGAGCTTCGGCTGGGGCATCTCCCTGAGAAGCAGCATGGAGCAGCCTAACAGTAAAGGCTATAGCCTGGGAAGGACCCCTCAGGGCCCAGAGTGCAGCAGTGCTCCTGCAGTCCAAGTGGGGACCCACAGGGGCCTAGAGTATAACCCGGGGAAGATTCTTCCAGGATCAGACTATGGGTTGGGAAATCCTCCAGCCCTTGACCCCAAGCTCCCACATTTACCCCTGCCCCCGGCCCCACCCACACTCTCAGACTTGGGGCAGCCACGGAAGTCACCCCTGACAGGCACTGATAAGAAGTACCCGCTGATGAAGCAGCGTGGGTTCTACTCCGACATCCTCAGCCCTGGAACCTTAGATCAACTTGGGGTGAGTATGGCAGCCATCCCCTACCAAGCCTCCACATACTCAGGGCTCCATGGTTTGGTTTCAGGAGGTATGTCGTGGCCCCCGAATGAGCCAGAACCTCCTGCGGCAGGCTGACCTTGACAAGTTCACCCCAAGAGGTCAGTGCTCAGGAGGGCTGTGTGAGTGGGTCCCTGAAGCCCCTGCCCCTGCTTCTACCTGCAGTCGGAAGCTTTGAGGTTCCTGAAGACTTCCAGGAGCGCATGGAGCAGCAGTGCATCGGGTCCACCACCCGGCTGCTCGCCCAGACTGACTTCCCACTGCAGGCCTACGAGCCCAAGATGCAGGTGCCTTTCCAGGTGCTGCCAGGCCAGCATCCTCGCAAGATTGAGATCGAGAGGTACGGCTGGGTGGGCTGTGGGGAGACTGTCGCATCCTGAGGTCCCCTCCCTGCCCTTGACCAGGAGGAAACAGCAGTACCTGAGCCTGGACATTGAGCAGTTGCTGTTCAGCCAGGGCATCGACTCCAACAAGCTCATGCCCAGGCACCTGGACCACCAGCACCCCCAAACCATCGAACAGGGCCATGACCCAATCTTCCCCATCTACCTCCCACTGAAGGTGAGCCGGGCTTCCACAGATGGTTGAGAGACCTTCTTCCCAATGTTGGCCTGCTTTCTTCCAGGTATTTGACAATGAGGACTTTGACTGCCGGACTCCCAGAGAGTGGATCAACATGGGCTTGGAGCCAGGGTCTCTGGACAGGAAACCTGTCCCGGGAAAAGCCCTCTTGCCCACTGATGACTTCCTGGGGCATGGTGAGCAAGGCCACTCTGGAGTGGGGACACTAGGGCACTGGTGGAGTTTCTCCTCCTGTTTCAGAGGACCCCAAGAGTCAGAAGCTGAAGTACAAATGGTGCGAGGTCGGCGTCCTGGACTACGACGAGGAGAAGAAGCTATACCTGGTACACAAGACAGACGAGAAAGGCCTGGTGCGAGATGAGATGGGGAGGCCCATCCTGAATGCAGGGGTCACCACTGAAGGTATGAGGTCCTGCCGCTGCCCCAGGCAGAACGTGTCCCCTTCTCCCTCTCACCCGGCCCCCAGGAAGGCCACCCCTTCAGGTCTGTCAGTACTGGGTGCCACGGATCCAGCTTCTCTTCTGCGCTGAGGACCCTTGCATGTTCGCACAACGTGTGGTCCAGGCCAACGCCCTGCGCAAGAACACGGAAGCACTGCTGCTCTACAACTTGTATGTGGACTGCATGCCCTCTGACGGCCAGCATGTCATCAGTGAACAGAGCCTGAGCAAGATCAAGCAGTGGGCCCTGAGCACGCCTCGGATGCGCAAAGGCCCCTCGTGAGTCCCCGCTCGGCCTTCCCTATTCTGGGCTGATTCCCCCATCTCCCATCTCTATGGGCAGGGTTCTAGAGCACCTCAGCAGTCTTGCCAGAGAAGTGAGCCTGGACTATGAGCGCAGCATGAACAAGATCAACTTTGACCACGTTGTCTCTTCCAAGCCCGAGACCTTCTCCTACGTCACCCTCCCCAAGAAGGAGGAGGAGCAGGTGCCTGAGCGAGGTGAGGGTCACTGGACCAAGATGGGCTCCATGCTGATACTGGCCCTTGGCCCCTATCCCTGCAGGGCTGGTGAGTGTCCCCAAGTACCACTTCTGGGAGCAGAAGGAGGACTTCACTTTCGTGTCCCTGCTCACACGGCCAGAGGTCATCACGGCCCTCAGCAAGGTGAGGGCCGAGTGCAACAAGGTGACCGCCATGTCCCTGTTCCACTCGAGCCTCTCCAAGTACAGCCACCTGGAGGAATTTGAGCAGATCCAGTCACAGACCTTCTCCCAGGTTTGTGGGCATCAAGGGCACAGGGGGCAAACTGGCCATATGATGATGCCTGTGGCCACTCTAGGTGCAGATGTTCCTCAAGGACAGCTGGATCAGCTCGCTAAAGGTGGCCATGCGCAGCAGCCTGCGCGACATGAGCAAGGGCTGGTACAACCTCTACGAGACCAACTGGGAGGTGTACCTCATGTCCAAGCTGCGCAAGCTGATGGAGCTGGTGAAGTACATGCTGCAGGACACACTGCGCTTCCTGGTGCAGGACTCACTTGCCAGCTTCTCACAGTTCATCAGCGACACCTGTTGCAGCGTGCTCAACTGCACCGATGACATGGTCTGGGGTGACGACTTAATTAACAGCCCCTACAGGTGGGGCCCGGCGGGGCGGAGGCACCTGTTGATCTGCCCACAGTCAGCTCGCCATTGCCTGCAGGCCCCGGAAGAATCCCCTGTTCATCATGGACCTGGTGCTGGACAGCTCTGGGGTGCACTATAGCACCCCACTGGAGCAGTTTGAGGCATCTCTGCTGAACCTCTTCGACAAGGGCATCCTGGCCACCCATGCCGTGCCCCAGCTGGAGAAGGTACGTGCTGCAGCCTGAGCAGGCCCCAGGCAGGTCTGCCCTGCCACATGCCTTCCCTCTGCAGCTGGTGATGGAGGACATCTTCATCAGCGGTGACCCCCTGCTGGAGTCCGTGGGCCTTCATGAGCCACTGGTGGAAGAGCTACGGGCCACCATTGCCAGTGCCGTGTCCAAGGCCATGATCCCACTGCAGGCCTACGCCAAGGAGTACCGAAAGTACCTGGAGCTGAACAACAATGACATTGCCTCCTTTCTCAAGTGCGTACGTGTGCCCATGCACGTCGGAGGGTTCTGCCCCCTCCCGTGTGCTTGCTGTCCTCAGAACCTACCAGACGCAGGGCCTGTTGGCCCAGGAGGTGCGGGAGGTAGTGCTCACCCACCTGCGGGAGAAGGAGATCCTGGACAGCTCGCTGCCCAGCAGCATCATCATTGGGCCTTTCTACATCAACACCGACAATGTCAAGCAGAGCCTGTCCAAGAAACGCAAGGCCCTGGCCACTTCCGTGCTGGACATCCTTGCCAAGAACCTGCATAAGGAGGTGGATAGCGTAAGTGCCCACCTGCCCCGCCTCAGTGACCACTGCCCTCCCCAGCGCCTCCTCCCACTGCCAGATCTGCGAGGAGTTCCGCAGCATCAGCCGCAAGATCTATGAGAAGCCCAACAGCATTGAGGAGCTGGCTGAGCTGCGAGAGTGGATGAAGGGCATCCCGGAGAGGCTGGTGGGCCTGGAGGTGAGGCAGGCACACGGGCACTGGGGCCAGGGCGTGAAGTTCTCATTACCACCTGTCTGTGCAGGAGCGGATTGTGAAGGTCATGGATGACTACCAGGTCATGGATGAATTCCTCTACAACCTCAGCTCAGATGACTTCAATGACAAGTGAGTGGGAGCTTGGCCCCCATGCCAGGTGCTTTCTCCCAATCCCCACCCCCATCCCGGCCAGATGGATTGCCAGCAACTGGCCTTCTAAGATCCTTGGGCAGATAGAGCTGGTGCAGCAGCAGCATGTGGAGGATGAGGAGAAGTTCCGCAAAATCCAGATCATGGATCAGAACAACTTCCAAGAGAAGCTGGAAGGGCTGCAGGTGGGGCACAGCTGCAGGCTTGGTGCTGGACAGGGCATCTGACCCATTGCTCCTTGGCCTGCAGCTGGTAGTAGCTGGCTTCTCCATCCATGTGGAGATTTCACGTGCACACGAGATCGCCAACGAGGTGCGGCGTGTCAAGAAGCAGCTGAAGGACTGCCAGCAGCTGGCCATGCTCTACAACAACCGCGAGCGCATCTTCAGCTTGCCCATCACCAATGTAGGCCTCCTGCAGGCACCCTGCCCCCATGCACAGCCCCAGCCCTGCCCTCCTGTCCCTGCAGTATGACAAGCTCTCCAGGATGGTGAAGGAGTTCCAACCCTACCTGGACCTTTGGACCACAGCGTCTGACTGGCTGCGCTGGTCGGAGAGCTGGATGAATGACCCCCTCTCTGCCATCGATGCTGAGCAGCTGGAGAAGAACGTGGTTGAAGCCTTCAAGACCATGCACAAGTGCGTGAAGCAGTTTAAGGACATGCCAGGTAGGGAGCCAAGCCGGCCAATCCCCTCCTCCTGCCTCTCATGCGTTTCTGTCTTACCCGGCAGCCTGCCAGGAAGTGGCCTTGGACATCCGGGCCCGCATCGAGGAGTTCAAACCATACATCCCACTGATCCAGGGGCTGCGCAACCCTGGCATGCGGATCCGGCACTGGGAGACACTGTCCAACCAGATCAACATCAATGTCAGGCCCAAGGCCAACCTGACCTTTGCTCGCTGCCTGGAGATGAACCTGCAGGACCATATCGAGAGCATCAGCAAGGTGGCTGAGGTGGCTGGCAAGGAGTACGCCATCGAGCAGGTGGGTAGCCACCAGCGGGCCCAGCCACTCCACAGGACTCAGCCTGGCTTGTCCCCGACCCCAGGCACTGGACAAGATGGAGAAGGAGTGGTCGACCATCCTGTTCAATGTACTGCCCTACAAGGCGACAGACACCTACATCCTGAAGAGCCCGGACGAGGCCTCACAGCTGCTGGACGACCACATCGTCATGACCCAGAATATGTCATTTTCACCCTACAAGAAGCCCTTTGAGCAGCGCATCAACTCCTGGGAGAACAAACTGAAGCTGACCCAGGTCGGCCCTCCCCCCAGTCCTTCCCTCATCGCATCACACCCCTCCCTGCCCCTCCCCTCCCCAGGAGGTTCTGGAGGAGTGGCTGAACTGTCAGCGGTCCTGGCTCTACCTGGAGCCCATCTTTAGCTCTGAGGACATCAACCAGCAGCTGCCTGTGGAGAGCAAGCGCTACCAGACCATGGAGCGGATCTGGAAGAAGATCATGAAGAATGCCTACGAGAACCGGGAGGCAAGCTCAATGAGGGTGGGAGGGGCAGCTGGGCCCATTTCTGTGCATGGCCCGGGCCCTGCAGGTGATCAATGTGTGTTCCGACCTGAGAATGCTGGACAGCCTGCGGGACTGCAACAAGATTCTGGACCTGGTGCAGAAGGGCCTCAGCGAGTATCTGGAGACCAAGAGGAGCGCCTTCCCCAGGTGGGCGCCACCTGGCCATGCCCACTCCGCCAGACCCGCTTCCTCACCCCTGTTCCCCTGGCAGATTCTACTTCCTGTCAGATGATGAACTACTAGAGATCTTGTCGCAGACAAAGGACCCCACGGCCGTGCAGCCACACCTGCGCAAGTGCTTCGAGAACATCGCTCGGGTGGGCAGCTGGGCCCGGGGCTCAGGGCTGGGTGACCCCACTCCTGCTCCTCCACTGCTTGCAGCTGCTATTCCAGGAGGACCTGGAGATCACGCACATGTACTCAGCCGAGGGGGAGGAGGTACAGTTGTGCTTCTCCATCTACCCCTCCAGCAACGTGGAGGACTGGCTGCGGGAGGTGGAGCGCAGCATGAAGGCCAGTGTGCACGACATCATTGAGAAGGCCATCAGGGCCTACCCCACGGTGAGCCGCCCGCAGCCCGTGCAGCCTTCCACTCCAGGTCAGCCTGCCCATGCTGTCTTCCCAGATGCCCAGGACCCAGTGGGTTCTGAACTGGCCTGGCCAGGTGACCATCGCTGGGTGCCAGACCTACTGGACCATGGAGGTGGCAGAGGCTCTGGAGGCCGGCAACCTCAGAAGCCAACTGTTCCCCCAGCTCTGCCAGCAGGTTGGAGTCAAGAGGACCCCTGTCTGTCCCCCCTGATGTTTGACAGTGCACCCCATTTCTGCAGCTCAGTGATCTGGTGGCCCTTGTGCGGGGGAAGCTGTCCCGCATGCAGCGGGCAGTGCTGTCAGCGCTAATCGTCATTGAGGTCCATGCCAAGGACGTGGTGAGCAAGCTAATCCAGGAGAACGTGGTCAGCGTGAATGACTTCCAGTGGATCTCACAGCTGAGGTGAGGACATGGGGGGCGCCCCCAGGGCCAGAATGGCCAGGCCCTCATCTCCCTGCACCGCCAGGTACTACTGGACAAATAATGACCTGTATATCCGTGCTGTGAATGCTGAGTTCATCTATGGCTATGAGTACCTGGGCAACAGTGGGAGGCTGGTGATCACGCCCCTCACCGACAGGTAAGCGTTCCCCTCTTGCTCCTTCCCACACTCGGCCCGAGCCCACCTCCTCTGTCTCCTGCAGGTGCTACCTGACACTGACCGGAGCTCTGCACCTCAAGTTTGGGGGTGCCCCAGCTGGCCCAGCTGGCACAGGCAAAACTGAGACCACCAAAGACCTGGGTAAGGCCTTGGCCATACAGACCGTTGTGTTCAACTGCTCTGACCAGCTCGACTTCATGGCCATGGGCAAGTTCTTCAAGGGCCTGGCCAGGTGAGGCTGGGCATGAGCGTGGCACAGGATGGTGTGCCCCATCCAATGTTCCGGCCTCACTCAGTGCTGGGGCCTGGGCCTGCTTCGACGAGTTCAATCGCATCGACATCGAGGTGCTGTCTGTGGTGGCGCAGCAGATCACCACCATCCAGAAGGCGCAGCAGCAGCGGGTGAGCCCGGGGGACCCACCTTACTCCCTCAGGTCCCAGGCAAGTCAGCCTCTCCCCACTGCAGGTGGAACGCTTCATGTTTGAGGGTGTGGAGATCCCACTGGTGCCATCCTGCGCAGTGTTTATCACCATGAACCCGGGCTACGCTGGCCGCACGGAGCTGCCTGACAATCTGAAGGCAAGTGCAGGCCCAGAGTGGCCCAGGAAGCATTTGCTGTTCACATGTGCACTGTGTGTCCCAGGCGCTCTTCCGACCCGTGGCCATGATGGTTCCAGATTACGCCATGATCACTGAGATCTCCCTCTATTCCTTTGGCTTTAATGAGGCCAGTGTGCTGGCTAAGAAGATCACAACCACCTTCAAGCTGTCTTCTGAGCAGCTCAGCTCCCAGGTGTGGTCCTGCCCTGATGGGTTTCCAGGGTCGCTCACCCATGCCTCCTTCTGTATGGCGACAGGATCACTATGACTTCGGGATGAGAGCCGTGAAAACTGTGATCTCGGCTGCTGGGAACCTCAAGCGAGAAAACCCCAGCATGAATGAGGTGAGCTCCACCCAGCAGGGCTCCAGGAGTGGTGCCCTGAAGGCTCAGCCGGCACCTGCTGCAGGAGCTGATCTGCCTCCGGGCCATCCGTGATGTGAACGTGCCCAAGTTCCTGCAGGAGGACCTCAAGCTCTTCTCTGGCATCGTGTCCGACCTGTTTCCCACCATCAAGGAGGAGGACACGGACTACGGCATCCTGGATGAGGCCATCCGCGAGGCCTGCAGGAACAGCAACCTCAAGGATGTGGAGGGTGAGCCTCGGGCCCTGAGTGTTCGTGGAGGGCTGACCCTTGGGCCCCATGCCATGTCCCCCAGGCTTCCTGACAAAGTGCATCCAGCTCTACGAGACCACGGTGGTACGACACGGCCTCATGCTCGTCGGGCCCACAGGCTCCGGCAAGAGTACTGTAAGCAGAGCCAAGCTTGGCAGCCAGTGTCCGGAGCCTCACTCTCAGGCGGTCCGTCTCCCAGTGTTACAGAGTCCTGGCAGCTGCCATGACGTCACTGAAAGGGCAGCCATCCATCAGTGGTGGCATGTACGAGGCTGTCAACTACTACGTGCTCAACCCCAAGTCCATCACGATGGGCCAGCTGTACGGGGAGTTTGACCTCCTCACCCATGAGTGGTGAGTGACCCCCCAGCCTCACCGGTGACCCCTTTTACAAGGACGTGCATATATGGGCACCTAGGAGAAGGTTCCGGAGCCTAAGGCTGGACCAAGCACAGCATCTTCATCAGCCCTACCAGCCCCTTCCCTGGTGCGTGCTGCCTCTGAGGTCTGAGTCCCCTGTGTTTCCAGCCCTCTCCTCCCTGGCGCTGCAGGACAGACGGGATATTCTCCTCGTTCATCCGGGCGGGGGCCATCACCTCCGACACCAACAAGAAGTGGTACATGTTCGATGGGCCGGTGGATGCCATCTGGATTGAGAACATGAACACGGTGCTGGATGACAACAAGAAGCTGTGCCTCAGCTCTGGGGAGATCATCAAGCTCACAGAGGTGCACCTACCTGTCCACCTGCCCACTCTCCTCAGCCCACTCATTTGGTTCGTCTTGGCACCAGGCAATGACCATGATGTTCGAGGTGCAAGACCTGGCGGTGGCTTCACCAGCTACAGTCTCCCGCTGTGGCATGGTGTACCTGGAGCCCAGCATCCTGGGGCTCATGCCCTTCATCGAGTGCTGGCTGAGGAAGCTGCCTCCCTTGCTGAAGCCCTATGAGGAGCATTTCAAGGCCCTCTTTGTCAGCTTCCTGGAGGTGAGTGAGGCCACGGGTATGTCTGACCCTGGAGCCATGAGAACTGGGTGCCTACTCCCTGCAGGAATCCATCTCCTTCGTTCGGTCCTCAGTGAAGGAGGTGATCGCCTCAACCAACTGCAACCTGACCATGAGCCTCCTCAAGCTGCTGGACTGCTTCTTCAAGCCCTTTCTGCCTAGAGAGGTACAGCCCTGAGAGTGGGGCTAGATGCACCTTCTCAGCCTGATACTGTTCCCTTCATCCCCAGGGCCTCAAGAAAATACCCTCTGAAAAGCTGAGTCGCATCGTAGAGTTGATCGAGCCCTGGTTCATCTTCTCCCTGATCTGGAGCGTGGGTGCCACTGGGGACAGCAGTGGCCGCACCAGTTTCAGCCACTGGCTAAGGCTCAAGATGGAGAACGAACAGGTGAGAGCCGGCGGCCCCCAGGGACCAGGAGCCACAGCCTGCTTCTCCTCCTGGTTCCCGGCAGCTGACTCTGCTTTTCCCAGAAGAGGGGCTGGTGTTCGATTACAGGCTGGAGGACGCGGGCATCAGTGGCACCAACGACAGTGAGGATGAAGAGGAGGAATACAAGCAGGTGGCCGCAGGCCCTCCCCAGAGACTGCACAGCAGGCCCACTGCTGAGCCACCTATGATTCCAGGTTGCCTGGGTGAAGTGGATGGACTCCTCAGCTCCATTCACCATGGTACCAGACACCAACTACTGCAACATCATTGTGCCCACCATGGACACCGTGCAGATGTCCCATTTACTGGACATGCTGCTCACCAACAAGAAGCCCGTGAGCACCCCCCCAGGCCCTGCCTCCACTGTCGCATGCTCCTGTGCCATCCCCGCTCTGCCAGGTGCTGTGCATTGGGCCAACAGGCACGGGGAAGACGCTCACCATCTCTGACAAGCTCCTCAAGAACCTGGCACTGGATTACATCAGCCACTTCCTCACCTTCTCAGCCCGCACTTCAGCCAACCAGACCCAGGACTTCATTGACAGCAAGCTGGACAAGAGGCAGGGCACCCCTCCCTCCTTCCTCACCCCTGGGGTGCTGGGCTCACACAGCCCCTCCCCTCAGGCGGAAGGGTGTGTTTGGACCACCTCTGGGGCGCAACTTTATCTTCTTCATCGATGACCTGAACATGCCGGCCCTGGAGACCTACGGTGCACAGCCACCCATCGAGCTGTTGCGCCAGTGGATGGACCACGGCGGCTGGTACGACCGCAAGATCATTGGTGAGTGTGGCCGGCCTGGCTCACAGGGCAAGGGGCCCTTCCTGACTTCCTGCCCCTACTCCAGGTGCCTTCAAGAACCTAGTGGACATCAACTTTGTCTGTGCCATGGGCCCCCCGGGTGGAGGCAGGAACACCGTCACCCCGCGGCTGATGCGTCACTTCAACTACCTGTCTTTCGCTGAGATGGACGAGGTCAGCAAGAAACGCATCTTCTCCACCATCCTGGGCAACTGGTTGGGTGAGTATTGGTGGGGGTGAGCATGGACAAAGCTGAGCCCCGTGTTTCTCCCTCCATCCTCTAGATGGACTCCTTGGAGAAAAAAGCTACCGGGAGCGTGTGCGTAAGTGTGGGCCTGGGCGGGAATGGGGCACTATGTGACCCAGGCCATTCTCCTATTCCCCCAGCTGGGGCCCCCCACATTGCCCACTTCACGGAGCCCCTTGTGGAAGCCACCATCATGGTGTATGCAACCATCACCTCCCAGCTGCTGCCCACTCCAGCCAAGTCCCACTACACCTTCAACCTGAGGGACCTCTCCAAGGTCTTCCAAGGCATGCTCATGGCTGACCCGGCCAAGGTCGAGGTGAGGACCAGGCAGGCACCCTCCCCAGTGCCAAGGACAGGCACCGATGCTGGGGCTACTGCAGGACCAAGTGCAGCTGCTGCGACTGTGGTATCACGAGAACTGCCGCGTGTTCCGGGACCGACTGGTGAATGAGGAGGACCGCAGCTGGTTCGACCAGCTCCTCAAGCGCTGCATGGAGCAGTGGGAGGTGACCTTCAACAAGGTCTGCCCCTTCCAGCCCATTCTTTACGGGGACTTCATGTCACCAGGCTCCGATGTCAAGTCCTACGAGCTCATCACCAGTGAGAGTAAGGTGAGGGGCCCAGGCAGGCGCCCTGCCCCTGGCCCGCCTTCCCCATCCTCGCCTTGGTGCACAGATGATGCAGGTGATAGAGGAGTACATAGAGGACTACAACCAGATCAACACGGCCAAGCTGAAGCTGGTCCTCTTCATGGACGCCATGAGCCACATCTGTCGCATCAGCCGCACCCTACGCCAGGCGCTGGGCAATGCACTCCTGCTGGGCGTGGGTGGCAGCGGCCGCAGCTCCCTCACAAGGCTCGCCTCGCACATGTGAGCGCCTCCAGGGCGTGCTGGGCAGTGGGTGGCATGCTTCAACCCAAACTTCTGCCTCCAGGGCCGAGTACGAGTGCTTCCAGATTGAACTATCCAAGAACTACGGCATGTCCGAGTGGCGAGATGATGTGAAGAAGGTCCTGCTCAAGGCGGGCCTACAGAACCTACCCATCACCTTCCTCTTCTCAGACACCCAGGTGCCACTGCCACAGCAGAGGGCAGGGCTCGGGCTTAGCTCCCCACTCCTTCACCCCTCCCCAGATCAAGAACGAATCCTTCCTGGAAGATATCAACAACGTCCTAAACTCTGGTGACATTCCCAATCTGTATACTGCGGACGAGCAGGACCAGATCGTCAGCACCATGCGGCCCTATATCCAGGAGCAGGGCCTACAGCCCACCAAGGCCAACCTCATGGCTGCTTACACAGGGCGTGTGCGCAGCAACATCCACATGGTGCTGTGCATGAGGTACAGGCAGCTGTCGCCAGGCTGCGCTGGGGTCTGGACCTCATTTGGATTCCTGACTTTCCAGCCCCATCGGAGAGGTCTTCCGAGCTCGTCTGAGGCAGTTTCCCTCCCTGGTCAACTGCTGTACCATCGACTGGTTTAACGAGTGGCCGGCAGAAGCCCTGAAGTCTGTGGCCACCGTGTTCCTCAATGAGATCCCAGAACTGGAATCCTCCCAGGAAGAAATCCAAGGACTGGTGGGTGTCTTGCTGAAGCTCAGGCCCTTGGGCCAGGCCGGCATCCATGGTCTTCCTCCCCCAGATCCAGGTCTGTGTGTACATCCACCAGTCGGTGTCCAAGAAGTGCATCGAGTACCTGGCAGAGCTGACCCGCCACAACTATGTGACCCCCAAGAGCTACTTGGAGCTGCTTCATATTTTCTCCATCCTCATCGGGCAGAAGAAACTGGAGCTGAAAACTGCCAAGAACCGCATGAAGAGCGGCCTCGACAAGGTGGGCCCAGGCGAGTCCCCGTGGACAAGGTCACCTGTTTTCCTGTCTCTGCCCTGACCCCTAGCTGCTGCGCACTTCTGAGGATGTAGCCAAGATGCAGGAGGACCTGGAGAGTATGCACCCCCTGCTGGAGGAGGCTGCCAAGGACACCATGCTCACCATGGAGCAGATCAAGGTTGGGGTGCTCCCGAGCCCCTCCCCAATGCCGGGGAGGACATCCCTATGTCTCCCATCCCCAGGTGGATACGGCCATCGCCGAGGAGACCCGGAATTCAGTGCAGACAGAGGAGATCAAAGCCAATGAGAAGGCCAAGAAGGCACAAGCTATTGCTGACGATGCCCAGAAGGACCTGGACGAGGCGTTGCCAGCCCTGGATGCGGCTCTGGCCAGCCTGCGCAACCTCAACAAGAACGATGTGACCGAGGTGGGCAGCAGGGCATCTCCTGGCATTCCCTCGAGTCTTCCCCACTTGGTGGCTGGGCCTGCAGGTACGTGCCATGCAGCGGCCACCCCCGGGTGTGAAACTGGTCATAGAAGCTGTGTGCATTATGAAAGGCATCAAGCCCAAGAAGGTGCCTGGAGAAAAGCCAGGCACCAAGGTGGATGACTACTGGGAGCCTGGCAAGGGGCTGCTGCAGGACCCGGGCCACTTCCTTGAGAGCCTCTTCAAGTTTGACAAGGTAAGCATGCCAGGCACCCTGGCCAGCCAGCGCAGCCTCTTGAGACCCAGGCTTCCCACCTCAGGACAACATTGGGGATGTGGTGATCAAAGCCATCCAGCCGTACATCGATAATGAAGAGTTCCAGCCAGCCACCATTGCCAAGGTGTCCAAGGCTTGCACCTCCATCTGCCAGTGGGTGCGCGCCATGCACAAGTACCACTTTGTGGCCAAGGCCGTGGAGCCCAAGCGGGTGAGGGCTGAGTGGAGCTGGTGGGGGAGGGCGGCGAGCTAATCCTGCGCCCTCCGCCCCACAGCAAGCCCTGCTGGAGGCCCAGGATGACCTGGGGGTGACACAGAGGATCCTGGATGAGGCAAAACAGCGCCTTCGTGAGGTGGAGGACGGCATCGCCACAATGCAGGCTAAGTACCGGGAATGCATTACCAAGAAGGAGGAGCTGGAGCTGAAGTGTGAGCAGTGTGAGCAGCGGCTGGGCCGAGCTGGCAAGGTGCGCACCCTCCTCCTGCAAGGCCTGCAAGCCCAGAGCCCACCCCACGGGGCTGCCCCTCCAGCTCATCAACGGGCTGTCGGATGAGAAGGTGCGCTGGCAGGAGACGGTGGAGAACCTGCAGTACATGCTCAACAACATCTCCGGCGATGTCCTGGTGGCCGCTGGCTTTGTGGCCTACCTGGGCCCCTTCACGGTAAGAAGTCCCCACCTCTGTCTCTGACCAGCGTGGGGTGGTCCTGAGTCTGGCATCTCCCCAGGGCCAGTACCGCACGGTGCTCTACGACAGCTGGGTCAAGCAGCTCAGGAGCCACAATGTCCCACACACCTCCGAGCCCACGCTAATCGGGACGCTGGGGAACCCTGTGAAGATCCGATCGTGGCAGGTGCCCACCCCAGGGGCAGGAGTGCCCAGGCATCTGACCCAGTCCAGTGCCTGGCTCTCCACAGATCGCTGGCCTCCCCAACGACACACTGTCAGTGGAGAACGGGGTCATCAACCAGTTTTCCCAGCGCTGGACCCACTTCATTGACCCTCAGAGCCAGGCCAACAAATGGATCAAGAACATGGTGAGCCCACCCACCAGGCACCACCACCCCACCTGCAACCCCTTCTTTTCCCCTTCCCTTACAGGAGAAGGACAATGGGCTGGATGTGTTCAAGTTGAGTGACCGCGACTTCCTGCGCAGCATGGAGAACGCCATCCGCTTTGGCAAGCCATGTCTCCTGGAGAACGTGGGCGAGGAGCTAGACCCAGCCCTGGAGCCAGTGCTGCTCAAGCAGGTGGGTCTGCAGTGGTGATGGCAGGGTGGCAGGCCACAGTACCCACCGGTCCCACCCACCACAGACGTACAAGCAGCAGGGAAACACGGTGCTGAAGCTGGGGGACACGGTGATCCCCTACCATGAGGACTTCAGGATGTACATCACCACCAAGCTGCCCAACCCACACTACACGCCCGAGATCTCCACCAAACTCACCCTCATCAACTTCACCCTGTCGCCCAGGTGAGCCCCCACTCTTGGGGACGCCCAAGCATATTACAGACTTGGTGTCCCCTGCCCCCGGCAGTGGCCTAGAGGACCAGCTACTGGGCCAGGTAGTGGCAGAGGAGCGACCCGACCTGGAGGAGGCCAAGAACCAGCTGATTATCAGTAATGCCAAGATGCGCCAGGAGCTGAAGGACATTGAGGACCAGATCCTGTACCGGCTCAGCTCCTCCGAGGGCAACCCTGTAGATGACATGGAACTCATCAAGGTGCTGGAAGCCTCCAAGATGAAGGCTGCTGAGATCCAGGTCAGCTGCTGCCTGCCCACCCACCTGCCCCGTTGACCCCTCCCCCCACCCACTACACCCACAGGCCAAAGTCAGGATTGCAGAGCAGACGGAGAAGGACATCGACCTGACGCGCATGGAGTACATACCCGTGGCCATCCGCACCCAGATCCTCTTCTTCTGTGTGTCCGACCTGGCCAACGTGGACCCCATGTACCAGTACTCCCTTGAGTGGTTTCTCAACATCTTCCTCTCGGGCATCGCCAACTCAGAGAGAGCAGGTAGCACCGGCATGCCAGGCTCCTACCCTGCACTCCGCGCTGCCATCACTTCTCCACTCCACAGACAACCTGAAGAAGCGCATCTCCAACATCAACCGCTACCTGACCTACAGCCTCTACAGCAACGTCTGCCGCAGCCTCTTTGAGAAGCACAAGCTGATGTTTGCCTTCCTGCTGTGTGTTCGCATCATGATGAACGAGGGCAAAATCAACCAGGTGCTGGCAGAGACACCCAGGACAGACTGCCTCTGGGCATCAGCCTCCTCCTGTCCCCTGCCAGAGTGAGTGGCGATACCTCCTGTCTGGGGGCTCCATCTCGATCATGACTGAGAATCCGGCACCGGACTGGCTGTCAGACCGGGCTTGGCGAGACATCCTAGCACTCTCGAACCTGCCAACCTTTTCCTCCTTCTCTTCCGACTTCGTGAAGCACCTCTCAGAATTCCGGGTCATCTTCGACAGCCTTGAGCCCCACCGGTTAGCTGGGCCCCAGAATATGGCAGGATGAGGGCTCTCAGGGAGGTGTGGGCCACTGTTGCAGGGAGCCTTTGCCTGGCATCTGGGACCAGTACCTAGACCAGTTCCAGAAGCTGCTAGTCCTCCGCTGCCTGCGTGGGGACAAGGTTACCAACGCCATGCAGGACTTTGTGGCCACCAACCTGGAGCCACGCTTCATTGAACCCCAGGCAAGTGCTGGAACCCTGGCAGGACTGGCACCGGTGGTCTCAGCATCTCCCCCTGCCCTTGCAGACAGCCAATCTGTCAGTGGTGTTCAAAGACTCCAACTCCACCACACCCCTCATCTTTGTGCTGTCACCCGGCACAGACCCTGCTGCCGACCTCTACAAGTTTGCCGAAGAAATGAAGTTCTCCAAAAAGCTCTCTGCCATCTCCCTGGGCCAGGGGCAGGTCAGGGCTAGGCAGGGAGGAAGGGAGTGGGCTGGCCCCCTGCTCAGTGCTCTTGCCCCTGCAGGGCCCTCGGGCAGAAGCCATGATGCGCAGCTCCATAGAGAGGGGCAAATGGGTCTTCTTCCAGAACTGCCACCTGGCACCAAGCTGGATGCCAGCCCTAGAACGCCTCATCGAGCACATCAACCCCGACAAGGTGTGTTGCCCTGCCCATCACAGACCCAGTGGTCTCAATGCTCACGTGGAGCCATGGCCACCAGGTACACAGGGACTTCCGCCTCTGGCTCACCAGCCTGCCCAGCAACAAGTTCCCAGTGTCCATCCTGCAGAACGGCTCCAAGATGACCATTGAGCCGCCACGCGGTGTCAGGGCCAACCTGCTGAAGTCCTATAGTAGCCTTGGTGAAGACTTCCTCAACTCCTGCCACAAGGTGAGGCACACTTGGTGCAGGCCTACCCTACCTCCTCACCTCCCCTGCCTCCCACCTCCCCCAGGTGATGGAGTTCAAGTCTCTGCTGCTGTCTCTGTGCTTGTTCCATGGGAACGCCCTGGAGCGCCGTAAGTTTGGGCCCCTGGGCTTCAACATCCCCTATGAGTTCACGGATGGAGATCTGCGCATCTGCATCAGCCAGCTCAAGATGTTCCTGGACGAATATGATGACATCCCCTACAAGGTGGGCCTGGGGCAGACTGGGGCCTGGGGGACCTTAGGGGAGCCCTCACCCACCCACCCCATAGGTCCTCAAGTACACGGCAGGGGAGATCAATTACGGGGGCCGTGTCACTGATGACTGGGACCGGCGCTGCATCATGAACATCTTGGAGGACTTCTACAACCCTGACGTGCTCTCCCCTGAGCACAGCTACAGCGCCTCGGGCATCTACCACCAGATCCCGCCTACCTACGACCTCCACGTGAGTCCAGCCCAAAGGGCTGCACAGGAGGGAGGGGCTTCCATGTTGGCCTCCTCTCTCCTAGGGCTACCTCTCCTACATCAAGAGCCTCCCACTCAATGATATGCCTGAGATCTTTGGCCTGCATGACAATGCCAACATCACCTTTGCCCAGAACGAGACGTTCGCCCTCCTGGGCACCATCATCCAGCTGCAACCCAAATCATCTTCTGCAGGCAGCCAGGGCCGGGAGGAGGTGGGTGGTGTCAGAGTAAGGGGCCCAAGGGCCTTGACCCCACAGTATTCCTTTGCCCCTGCAGATAGTGGAGGACGTCACCCAAAACATTCTGCTCAAGGTGCCTGAGCCTATCAACTTGCAATGGGTGATGGCCAAGTACCCAGTGCTGTATGAGGAATCAATGAACACAGTACTAGTACAAGAGGTCATTAGGTAATCACCCCGCCATACCCCTGCCCCGAGTCCACTACCTATTCTCTTGCCACTGGCCTCACAGGTACAATCGGCTGCTGCAGGTGATCACACAGACACTGCAAGACCTACTCAAGGCACTCAAGGGGCTGGTAGTGATGTCCTCTCAGCTGGAGCTGATGGCTGCCAGCCTGTACAACAATACTGTGCCTGAGCTCTGGAGTGCCAAGGCCTACCCATCGCTCAAGCCTCTGTCATCATGGGTCATGGACCTGCTGCAACGCCTGGACTTTCTGCAGGCCTGGATCCAAGATGGCATCCCAGCTGTCTTCTGGATCAGTGGATTCTTCTTCCCCCAGGCTTTCTTAACAGGCACTCTGCAGAATTTTGCCCGCAAATTTGTCATCTCCATTGACACCATCTCCTTTGATTTCAAGGTCTGGGCACAGCCAGGGCCAGGTCAGGTGACTGTGTGTGGGGTGTGTCTGTGTCTACCCACAGGTGATGTTTGAGGCACCATCAGAGTTAACACAAAGACCCCAAGTAGGGTGCTATATCCATGGATTATTCCTGGAAGGTGCCCGCTGGGATCCAGAGGCCTTCCAGCTGGCTGAGTCTCAGCCCAAGGAGCTGTACACAGAGATGGCCGTTATCTGGCTCTTGCCAACACCCAACCGCAAGGCCCAGGACCAGGACTTTTACCTGTGCCCCATCTACAAGACACTGACTCGTGCTGGTATGAGGCCTGGGATGGGAGCCTACACTATGACCTAACCCGTCCCCCTCCTTGCCCATTCCAGGAACACTATCAACCACAGGACACTCTACCAACTATGTCATTGCTGTGGAGATCCCCACCCATCAGCCCCAGCGACACTGGATAAAGCGTGGTGTGGCCCTCATCTGTGCCCTGGACTACTAGACTCAGACAGAAGGGCTGGGGCCATTAAAGCTGAATTTTCTAAGCAGTCCAGCTGTGCCTTAGCTGCTTGCATGAGGA